TATGTAGCAATTTAAAACTAATGCTGTAGGCCACTTTGTGGTTGTTCCTTGTGGCAGATACTTTTGTACCTTAAAATTGTATTTTGCTATTTAAATTTTTGTTTCACAGGGCTTTCTTCCTTAGATAATTTTGTGATACAATTGAGTATACACATACTTAATTTAGATATGTTCCTGTAACTTAATATAACATAATTTTTTTGTCTTACAGTCTAGCTTCAATTAAGTTGAATAATAAATTTACCGTATAAAAATTAAACACCTAAAAAGATTATTGAACTTCTTCCATGTATAGCACATTAGGCAAGCTAATTGGAAATTTGGAGGAAGTAAGCTAGAGATTTTTCTAAAATTTTATTAGTTTTCCCTGAAAGTTAATAATTTAAATATCATTTAGCCAAAGTATGTTACTACTAAAAGTGACTGTTCTAAGGCTGTTTGTGTGAAGTATTAAATATATGTTCTTTTCCTCAAGGCTTTAATTAGTATCTTTTGGCCTTTTTATGCTTTTGTTATTTGATTAGCTTAAATTTTTCTTTTCTGAGTGTTCAGTCAAGTTATCTGTACTGACCAGAAGAGGAATTTCATCTTTTGCTTTCTATTTATTACTTGAACATTACTTTAAAGTGACTTATAATTGGAGACTGACAAATTTGTGTTTTCTTCAAACAGATGAAAACTTTATTCTCAAACATGACAGAGCGTTCCTTTTATCAATGGCAAATCGAGGGAAACATACCAATGGTTCCCAGTTTTTCATGTGAGTAGGCATAATTCAGAGATGAGCTTTTCTTAAACAGAGAAGCGCTGTTCATAAGAAAGATGGTATAGTTAAACCAAGTTTAATGCTAAAATTCTGTCAGCTTTATTTTTATTATTAATTTCTAATATCATAGTAACTTATAAGGTCTAACAACTGCCTCAGCATTCAGCATATATCCTGAATTGGAAGAATGGGACTTAAAAAATTTAAAACTTATACATTGTTTTCAAAATATGCCGTCATCTTCAGAAAAGATGACGGCATATTTAAGCCCCTGTCAAATTCGAGTGCTGACTTTACCAAAACTAGATTGGAACATAAACTATTGATGAACATGTAAAAATTGTTCATAGACGAGTATTCAGTTACTGTACCCCCTCAACAGGGAAAGCAGTTTGAGTAAACCATTGCATGGTTGTTTTTTCCTCTTACTGTTGCTCTTTGAGGCAATTTTGAGAGAGGTACTATTATTTTCTGATGTTGTATAGAGATAGGTGACCTGCTGTTGAGCGAGCATTTTAAAAAACTCATTTTATGAGGTCTCCATGCATAATTGAAATAACCCAATGTTGCTGTCATTTCCACCAAAATTTATGAGATTGTCACTCAGGAAACTTAAGAATACTAAATTTGCTTTTGAAAAAGCAAATATATTTACATGGATGTGCATTGCACAACCAAAAACTTACCTTTTTATTATCTGAAAATTCTAAATAAATCCTTTGGCATACTTTTAGTTATATTCTTATCTAAGGCTGCTTCAAAACCTATTTTTATCATAATTCTATCATATAAAATGTGAAAGATAACTGTCCAGCATGAGGGTTATTGCTTTTGATTGGAAGTGAATCTCAGTTGTCCTATGTATGTTGGAGAAATATTTCATTAATAATTTATTGAAAACATTTTCTTTGTCATCTTTCTGAATGAATGAGTATGAATGGCGCTTCCCTGTCTTTAAAGGAGTATATTACTGACATACAAAACTCAAATGTTAAATTTGTCTGAAAAATATATTTCTACATGATCTGATAAAGTTCAGATAAGGGGCATTCTGTTCCTAAGAATGTCCTAAAAATGGAAAGCTGATAAAAGATTATGCTTAGAATTATACAGGTAAAAGACCTACAACAGTTGTTCTCTTGTTTTGATCCCATAGGTTATTTGTTATTACTCTTCTTTAACAGAGTGATTTTCTATTCTTAACCTTCTTAAGAGCCAATACAGAGTAGAAAGAAATATTTTCAGAAAGCCTTTTTAATAGTAACTTAATGTAAAAATTGTTTATCCTTTGGTTGAGGTTTCCCATTTCCATTTTTAAGCTTATCTGAACTGTGAACATGAAAAACGTAATGATTCATTGGTCAAGAAGCTACCATTTGAGGGCTCTAAAGTTTCTTTTAGATTTCCTTTTTTATATCAGTACAATTAAAATTTGATTTATCAAGTAGCAGCAGCTTCTTGATATTGTTACATACATTAGCTTGTTCATAAAATGTTAGAGTTAAAACTCATTAAAAATGCTATCGTTAAACATAAACTAATTAAAATTCAGTATACGAGATTCTCCCTTCAAAAACATCTTATTTTTATTTTATTTAGTACTTGCTTCAGTGTTTTCTAGGAATATCTAGTAAAGGCCTTTACTGTTTTCCACATGGCCTAATTTTATATTGGACTACAATTTTTGAGAAGGAATGCCAAATACAAAATTTTGAATCAATAAATTACAATTATAATTTTTATACTTATTTTCAAAGTTAATTTACTTTAGATGGCAGTAAAATCACTGAACTTCTGATTGAAAGAAAATTTTTTAGTTTGAAATTTCCTTCTGGAAAGGGGTTTGCAGTCCCTTTGGAAAGGAGTAAGCAATCCTGGAAGTAATTGAGTATTTAATCCTCCTATATTTTTTCTGAAGATTTTTGTGTCAGTATACTTTCTTTATGCTGGCTAGAAAGATCAGTTCTCAAGAGTTGCAGGATAAAATCAAATTAACTTTCATGTTTCAGAACTAAAACATATCCTTGCATTTATGGGAAGGATAGGTAAAAATGGAGATGGTGGCTGATAAAATAAAAATCTTTGAAACTATGTTTTTACAAGCCCAAAGCCTTTTGGAGTTGAAAGTATTAAAAAAAAGTATGATATGCTATCTTCAGGTTATGTATATGATCACAGATAATAGCTCTGATGGTCACAGAGCTTGCTGATGGCTTCCAAAGGATGGCTCCTGCCTTTTACCTTGTTACCACAGCTCCTCATAGGGCACTTTGAGTGGCAGTTCTGGAATCTGAAAAAGAAAGGATAGTGTAAGAATGGTGGTAAAATAAAAAGAACTGTCTTTATAGTTCCTGCTTTATAGGCTCAATAAGGATTTTTAATACATCCTTGCAAAATTGTTTTTGTAGTTTTTGTTACAAATCTGTTACTTTGCAATTCCTAAGGAGTAGATTTGGTGCTGTTAGTATGGGTATTTGCAAGACATCCCTCAAGGATTCTTATGTTTTGTGCATTAACTACTGTCTTCATTACTTACACATCTAAAAACTCCCCCTTCCTTAGGCATATGTCATTTTTATTCAACATAATTTTGCATATATTGCTTTCTTTGGCTGGAACAATTATATACATGATGAAAATCAGATTTTCTTCTATAAATCTATTTGTAATTTTTACAGTAACTTTATTTCTAGTACTGTATTTGTCATAATGATTTTGCTCTCGGGGGTCTATATAGAAGAAAACTTGATTCTTTTTGGAATAGTACTGCTCAAGAAATGTGGAAGAAGTGATATATGGCACTATACCCATGAATCACTAAAGAAACAGTGGTTTTATTTTGAACATTTTTGAAGAAATTCAAAGATTTGGGACTAAAGTTACCAAGTTAATTTGGTATTTATTTTGTCCTTTGTATTCTTATTTTTTAGGTTAAAGAATAGGAAGAAACCACAATAAAAGCTGGAATTATAAAGTCATAGAGTGGAAAGGGATTTAGAGATTATCTAGTCCAACCTTTTCATTCTGTAGATTATGCTAAATTCTTGAAAAGTCATGTAAAGTCCAGGTTATAGAAATTTTATTTACAATCTGGAAGAAACTGATAGCTAGAAAAAGAATGCTGCATACTTATTCATATTATTAATGCCTTTACTATAAATTTAAGCTTATTTAAGCTCAAAATTTTATTAACCACTCTGCTCTGAATTTATTTTAGTTAAGGATTAGAAGCATCAAACATTTTGCTGGAAAACAAAATGACATTTGGGGAAACATTCTTTCCCCTTTTGCTGTTACTGATAGCTTATTAATTCTGGCTGTAATTTTTTTGTCTTTATATACATTAATCAAAAAGACAAAGATGTTGTATAAAATAGTCATGAAAAAGATTGAGTAAATAGTTTATAGCTTTGTAGTAACTTCTGGGATAGGACACTAATATAGCTGTCAGGAAACCTTGATTTTAGTTTCCTATGTACCTTCAGTTCGTTTTTCTTAAACATTGGTATAAAAATATGGATGTAAAAGGAAGAAGGTATTTTGTAGGGTAGTTGTAAGTTCCTGAATGTGTGGAATGATTTATGTGCAAACATTGTCTTGCCTAATGGAAATAGTCATAATTGCCTAGTTTTCATTAGTCTGAAAAATGTCTTAAAGAAGTATTGGGCTCATCTTAAATCAAGAGCAACAGAAGTCTCTTCATCAGCTGCTGTTAGAACATGAGTCTGCGCAGCCATAGAGTAGGGATCTGCAGACCCTGCAAGAACAGTTCCTGTCACTGGCCACTGTCAGTGGTCATTAATAATTATAACAATGTAAGAAAACAAGATAATATAGAAGAGTCAAACTTTGAACTTTAAACAAAACATGTTTGCTACATTTTAACAGTCATAAATAGGGCAATGGGGGGGCGGGGCATAAGTTTTAGAATATGTTTTATGTCATTTAAGAATCTGACTTGCAAGTACCTGAATGGGAGAGAAGTGCTGATTATTACAAAGTAGTGGAGCAAGGAGAGTTGAGGAGTAGTTGGTTTTAAGGGGTTTGTAAAGCTGTGTTGATGTTTTGGGTAATAAAACTAGATTCGGGGTAGAAATGCTTTTTCTACCCACGTATTCATAAATTTATGTAAGAAGAAATGCTAGTAAGTGTTAATAACCTGAGAAGCTCTAGCTTTTTCCTTCCTTTTTTTGGGGTAATACCTTCATATGTTAATTTCAGATTTTTTCATGAGCAAAGATGTTCGTGAAACTTAGCCATAAACCATATTCTCTGAATATCAAGTGTCATCCCTAACATTCAGGCTTAATAACTTAATGTTTATGTGACTTACGTGCTAGCAATGTGGAAGAAATTTTTTATCTAGTAATGTTTGGTGTGTATTATCTTAACATTAGTGCTGAATTTTAGAAAGCACTTCTATTTTGGTGACTTTTGGAACACATGGGTAGAGCATTGTCAAGTGGCTTGGTTAGTTTCCATTACCCTTATACAAGTGTTGTCATTCTGTACAATTTGGTGCCTCTTCCCTGACAGTGTGATAGTTTCAGGAGTTGAAGGGAAAGCATTGCATGTTAAAAGCTAAAGTGGACAGAAGTTATCTTTATTTCCCTCTTCTGTACTACTTTACACCTACAGTCACTTATTTTTTTTTTTTGCAACATTCATTGAAAACTCCACATTATTTCAAACATTATGTTCTTTTTTGACTTATTCATGTTGTCAATGCCTTTATGATAATTTTAAGCTTATTTTTAAATATTTCAAGATTTATTACATTCAAAACTCTTATAAAGCATTTTGTTCATGGTATAATAGTATTTTGATCTGAGTAGTAATAGATTTATTTGTTTAAATATAGATAAAAATTGGTCAGTGTGTGTTCTCCAAAAAAAAATCTTGATAATGGGGAAAATCAGAGATTAGACAGGAAAAGAAGATATTGTGGCTAAGATTTGACTGCACTTACGCTTTCATCTCTCTTGCCTTTTTATTCTCTGAGAAGGTCCCTAAAATTGTAGTTAATGCTGCTTTATTATTATGTTCAGTGACTTAACTTCAATGTGTATCTAATATCACTGAACAGTAACTAGGGTCCGAACATTTGCTCATTAACTCCTGAAAGTAGTCTGTTGTGATACGTCACCAAACAAAGGTTTCAAATGTAGAAGCATGAAAGGTTCTTTAATTATTTGATGTGAATTAGTTAAAAGTTCCTTGAAATTTTATTTTGGATGATCTTAACTCACTTTTTTCTAATGAAATTTTTGCTTTCAACTGGTAGTAACTGGTCCTGGGCATTCAGATTTTTATATTTATGTATGTATGCAAGATACACTATTCTCTTTTGAGAAAATGTTGTCTTAGCTAATTTCTGGGATTTGTGAAAGGAAATGTAATATGTTAATAGCTATTATTGGCACTCTATGTTACAATATTAAGGATCTAAATAGATTCCCACTTAGCCACGATGCTTTTCTTAAGCATAATTCATCTCTACGTAAATATCCCATATGAAAGAAAATTTAGAGCCCTCCATTTAAAAAAGCTTTCTTGCTCTGCATAAAACTTGAAAATAATTAATTTCAAAGTTATATTGATATTAAAACATAGATTCAGTCTTGTCTTAAAAGTGTATTACAATTTATTTCTTGCCATTTTTGTGTAAAATTTACAGAAAGAGTGTTACACCGTGCGCTCCAAAGGTAATGTCTCATTACTCTAAGGCTCTCTCTCTACATCATCTTTGTGTTGATGTTTATTACATAGTACCACAAAGCCTGCTCCACACCTGGATGGGTAAGAGTTACATTCTTACTACATTGGGGAAGACCAGTTGTTTCTTGAATTTGTATTATGACAGGGTGCATGTAGTCTTTGGACTGGTTATTTCTGGTTTTGAAGTAATCGAACAAATTGAAAATCTGAAGACCGATGCTGCAAGCAGACCATATGCAGATGTGCGAGTTATTGACTGTGGAGTACTTGCCACAAAATCAATAAAAGATGGTAAGAACTTTTTTGACAGTAGATGAAGCTAAGTACTAATGTTTTTATTAATGTTTCTTAAAAGTTTTTGAGAAAAAAAGGAAGAAACCAACTCATTCAGAAGGCTCGGATTCCTCTTCCAATTCCTCCTCTTCTTCAGAATCATCTTCAGAAAGTGAACTTGAACATGAGAGAAGCAGAAGGAGGAAACATAAGAGGAGGCCAAAAGTTAAACGTTCTAAAAAGAGGCGAAAGGAAGCAAGCAGTTCAGAAGAGCCAAGGAATAAACATGCAATGAACCCAAAAGGGTACGTGTAAAACACCAATGTACTCTTACCTAACATTTTAATCAGTGACTTGGTTTGTTCTAAGTCACTCTGAGAGGAGTGATACCAATGAAAAAAGGTCAGTTGATTCCAGTGCTAAAAGGGAAAAACCTGTGGTCCGCCCAGAAGAGATTCCTCCAGTGCCTGAGAACCGATTTTTACTGAGAAGAGATATGCCTGTTGTTACTGCAGAACCTGAACCGTAAGTAGGATGACTAAACTATTTATTTTTATTTTTAATTTTCATCACAATCTTCTTTTCCTAGGAAGATTCCTGATGTTGCACCCATTGTAAGTGATCAGAAACCATCTGTATCAAAGTCTGGACGGAAGATTAAAGGAAGGGGCACAATTGTATGTGTGATAAGACTTTTTTTGATATTATGTTTTTAAAATACTATTGTTTTTGTTTTTAAAGCGCTATCACACACCTCCAAGATCAAGATCCTGTTCTGAGTCAGATGATGATGACAGCAGTGAAACTCCTCCTCACTGGAAAGAGGAAATGCAGAGATTAAGAGCATATAGACCACCTAGTGGAGAAAAATGGAGTAAAGGAGATAAGTAAGAACTTTGAGTATAAGCACAATCCTGTGATCACCGCATGAATATTATGTCCTTTCTATAGGTTAAGTGACCCCTGTTCAAGCCGATGGGATGAAAGAAGCTTGTCTCAGAGATCCAGATCATGGTCCTATAATGGATATTATTCAGACCTTAGTACAGCAAGACACTCTGGCCACCATAAAAAACGCAGAAAAGAAAAAAAGGTTAAGCATAAAAAGAAAGGGAAAAAGCAGAAACACTGCAGAAGACACAAACAAACAAAGAAGAGAAGGATTCTTATACCGTCTGACATAGAATCCTCAAAATCTTCCACTCGAAGAATGAAATCCTCTTGTGATAGAGAAAGGAGTTCTCGTTCTTCCTCATTGTCATCTCATCACTCATCAAAGAGAGACTGGTCTAAATCTGATAAGGATGTCCAGAGCTCTTTAACCCATTCCAGCAGAGACTCATACAGATCAAAATCTCACTCACAGTCTTATTCTAGAGGAAGCTCAAGATCAAGGACTGCGTCAAAGTCCTCATCACATTCTCGAAGTAGATCAAAGTCCAGATCTAGTTCCAAGTCTGGGCACCGAAAGAGAGCATCAAAATCACCAAGAAAAACAGCTTCTCAGTTAAGTGAAAATAAACCAGTTAAAACAGAACCTTTAAGAGCAACCATGGCACAAAATGAAAATGTAGTAGTACAACCAGTTGTAGCAGAAAATATTCCTGTAATACCACTGAGTGACAGTCCCCCCCCTTCAAGATGGAAGCCTGGACAGAAACCTTGGAAGCCCTCTTATGAGCGAATTCAGGAAATGAAAGCTAAAACAACCCATTTGCTACCCATCCAAAGCACTTACAGTTTAGCAAATATTAAAGAGACTGGTAGCTCATCATCCTACCATAAAAGAGAAAAAAATTCGGAAAGTGATCAGAGCACTTATTCAAAATACAGTGATAGAAGTTCAGAAAGCTCACCAAGGTCAAGGAGCAGATCTTCTAGGAGTAGATCTTATTCCAGATCATATACAAGATCACGTAGTCTAGCTAGTTCACATTCAAGGTCTAGGTCTCCATCATCTAGATCTCATTCACGAAATAAATACAGTGATCATTCACAGTGTAGTAGATCATCTTCATATACTTCTATTAGCAGTGATGATGGAAGGCGAGCTAAGAGGAGACTTAGATCCAGTGGGAAAAAAAATAGCGTTTCACATAAAAAGCATAGCAGCAGCTCTGAAAAGACACTTCACAGTAAATATGTCAAAGGTAGAGACAGGTCTTCATGTGTGAGAAAGTATAGCGAGAGCAGATCATCTTTAGATTATTCTTCAGACAGTGAGCAGTCAAGTGTTCAGGCCACACAGTCAGCCCAGGAAAAAGAGAAGCAGGGCCAAATGGAAAGAACACATAATAAACAAGAAAAAAACAGAGGTGAAGAAAAATCCAAGTCTGAACGGGAATGCCCTCATTCAAAAAAAAGAACTTTGAAAGAGAATCTTTCTGATCACCTTAGAAATGGCAGTAAGCCCAAAAGGAAGAATTATGCTGGTAGTAAATGGGACTCTGAGTCAAATTCAGAACGAGATGTCACTAAAAACAGTAAAAATGACTCCCATCCATCCTCTGACAAGGAAGAAGGTGAGGCCACATCCGATTCTGAATCAGAGGTTAGTGAAATTCACATCAAAGTCAAACCCACAACCAAGTCGTCCACAAATACTTCACTGCCTGATGATAATGGTGCTTGGAAATCAAGCAAACAGCGCACATCAACTTCTGACTCTGAGGGGTCCTGTTCCAATTCGGAAAACAATAGGGGAAAGCCACAAAAGCACAAACATGGGTCAAAGGAAAATCTTAAAAGAGAACACACCAAAAAAGTGAAAGAGAAATTGAAAGGGAAAAAAGACAAAAAGCATAAGGCTCCAAAACGAAAGCAAGCATTTCACTGGCAGCCTCCACTAGAATTTGGTGAAGAGGAGGAGGAGGAGATTGATGACAAGCAAGTTACTCAGGAATCAAAAGAGAAAAAAGTTTCTGAAAACAATGAAACCATAAAAGATAATATTCTAAAAACTGAGAAATCCAGTGAAGAGGACCTTTCAGGTAAACATGATACAGTGACTGTTTCATCAGATCTTGATCAGTTTACTAAAGATGATAGTAAACTCAGTATTTCTCCCACAGCTTTAAATACTGAGGAAAATGTGGCCTGTTTACAAAACATTCAGCACGTTGAAGAAAGTGTTCCCAATGGAGTGGAAGATGTGCTTCAAACAGATGACAACATGGAGATCTGCACTCCTGATAGGAGTTCCCCAGCAAAAGTAGAGGAGACTTCCCCTCTAGGAAATGCACGGCTTGATACCCCAGATATAAACATTGTTTTGAAGCAGGATATGGCAACGGAACATCCTCAAGCAGAGGTAGTAAAACAGGAAAGCAGCATGTCCGAAAGTAAAGTGTTGGGTGAAGTGGGGAAACAGGACAGCAGCTCTGCTAGCTTGGCTAGTGCTGGAGAAAGTACCGGGAAGAAGGAGGTGGCTGAGAAGAGCCAGATCAACCTCATTGATAAGAAATGGAAGCCCCTGCAAGGTGTGGGGAACCTGGCAGCACCTAATGCTGCCACATCCAGTGCTGTGGAAGTTAAGGTGTTGACCACTGTGCCTGAAATGAAACCACAAGGCTTGAGAATAGAAATTAAAAGCAAAAATAAAGTTCGGCCTGGGTCTCTCTTTGATGAAGTAAGAAAGACAGCACGCTTAAACCGTAGACCAAGAAATCAGGAGAGTTCAAGTGATGAGCAGACGCCTAGTCGGGATGATGATAGCCAGTCCAGGAGTCCAAGTAGATCTCGAAGTAAATCTGAAACCAAATCAAGACACAGAACAAGGTCTGTCTCCTATAGTCACTCAAGAAGTCGATCGAGAAGTTCCACATCATCTTATCGGTGAGCAATATTCTCTTTCCTTTCTTCTCCCAATTATATATTTTTTCAATTGCTTTAATTGTAGATCAAGAAGCTACTCTAGAAGTCGGAGCAGAGGATGGTACAGCAGAGGCCGAACCAGAAGCCGGAGCAGTTCCTACCGGAGTTACAAAAGTCACAGGTGAGCTTGTGATCTCACCCTGTGATGTGGTCAAGATGATGGTCCTTCATGTGATTAATATTAGGACGTCCAGCAGGAGCAGATCCAGGAGCAGCTCATATGATCCCCACAGTCGATCCAGGTATGAACAGGGATTGGGAAACCACCAGTGGGGGAAAATTTAGTGTTTGTTGTTGCCGTTAAAGCAGGTCCTACACCTACGATAGCTACTATAGCAGGAGTCGGAGTCGAAGTAGAAGCCAGAGAAGTGACAGTTACCACCGAGGCAGAAGTTATAATCGGCGGTCCAGGTGGGTCTCTCTCCTTTATCGTCCTTTATCGCAGATTTTTATATATTTTGTTTTGTTATTACAGGAGTTGTAGATCTTATGGCTCTGACAGTGAAAGTGACCGAAGTTACTCTCATCACCGGAGCCCCAGTGAGAGCAGCAGATACAGTTGAAAACGTCCGGATACAAATTATATCTTATTTGTAAATATCTGGCAACTTAGCTTAAGAAATGTAATGACAGTCTGTTGTTCTATTTCAATATCAGAGGTGAATTTCAAAAATAGACACTTCTTAATTGTTACTGGTTCATTTACATGTGGGGAGAAGAATTTAAAATACAGATATGTCTCCTAAAAATATTTTTATGCCACATTTTACAGTAGCCAACTATGGAAATGAATTTCATTTTCTTGAATCAAGAAATCGTGAAATTTATCTATGTATAATTTGCAATATTATTTTAAGTCTATTTCACTCTATCTTACGTATCCCTTAGAATACAGATTCTTTTTGCCTGTTTTTCCAGTTTTAGCATATATGCTGCCAAGCATAGAACTGTGAAGGAGAACTGTTAAAGGCGGCCAAATATTTATATACTGATTACATAGAGTCTTGTACATATGTGCTCTAAAAACAAACCACCCAGAATTGATACTGTTGGTAACCAGGAGTATAAGGCAGTGGCTCTGGGGTTCTTAATTCATTCCTAACTTCTTTGATACTTCACAGGATTAGGAAAGTGGTCATCATACATCCCACACAGTCTGTATTACTTCAGGCTTGTGGGCAAGGTTAGGAAGAATCAATCAGCCTTAACTATAAATACCTGCACTGTCTCTGAGGACTTACTATTTTATGTTCTTTTTAATCAATACCGATCAGAAGTTTAGGTTATAAAAACAATTCTACTTCATGCTTTGGTGCTTGGTAATTTTTGGTGCGTCTTTAAGCATTACTCTTATATATCATATATTAAAATACCATAAAAATGAAATTCAGACAAAATCACTGGCACCAAAAATGGTTTATTCTGAGCTGTCTTCACTTTGACTATTTGGGGGGCTTCTCTCAAGTACAGATGTGGGTTGGGGTCCCCTGGAGCAGGCAGGATTGGCAGTAAGAGATATTGGCCACTCAAGTCTACTGTGTGTGTGTGCCTCTGGAAGAGTGAAGAATGGACTTCAAAAGTAACATCAAAAATCTAACTGCCACCATCCTGGAGACATTTTGCAGGGCTTTCCTTTCAAGTCTTTCAAGTACAGGATATTACCACAACAGCAGCTGAACTGTTGTAACCAGCATGTTTTTCCTATTTCCACTGTGACCTGCAGCTGACTCAAAGCCTTGCGTGACCTGACCCAGGTGCAAGAGACAGGGGAAGAGGGATAGAGGGTATAGCATAAATTACATATTTTCATGGCTTTGGGTGGTTCCTCCAAAAATAATTGGACCTGTAAAAACTAGTGTGTGTGTGTGTGTGTGTGTGTGTGTGTGTGTGGTTTTTTTTTTTAATCTTTACTTTGAATTTGTTCCCCAAGTGTACTTAATCACCTTAGTGCCAGTTTAATCCAGTTATGCAGAAGAAATTCATATTGGTTGCCTGATGTAGAGCTCAGCACCACCCTACCACAGGCCTTGTCTGGTGTATTTGGGAAGTGGAAAAGAGCCCTCAGTTGGAGGGAGCTGACAACCCTTGGTGGAGGGAGGGTGCCCTTGAATGTATTAAAACTATCACCCAAAGAAGGTATGAAAACAGGGTAAGGTGGTCAGTTGTTTGCCAGGTCAATAGACAGAAAGTACATTAGAAAACAGGACTTAGGCCAAACAAACAATACTGGATACTGAATACAAAACAGTATGATTTATATTAAAGGTTTCCAAAGGTTGCCTGCAAAGGAGAATATTACTACTAGTCAGCAGGAAAAAAATGCATTCAGAACCCAAGCAGAAACTGCCAAATGTAATTAGGTTAAGAAAAGTTACCCTTGGGCAGTGTATTAGTTTTCTATTGCTGTGTGACAAATTACCCCAAATTTAGCAGTTTAAAAAACAATACCCATAGCAGTTCTGTAGCTCATGAGTCTGGCACAGTGTGGCTGGATTCTCTGCTCAGGGTCTTAAAGGCTGAAATAAGGGTTGGCAGGACAACATTCCTTCATGGAGGCTCTGGGGAAGAATCTGCTTCTAAGTTCATTCAGGTTGTTGGCGGAATTCAGTTCTTTGCTGGCTCTCAGCTGGAGGCCCCTCTCTCACCTCAAGGCTGCCTGCATTCCTTCTTATGTGGTCCCCTCCAGCTTCAAACCAGCCTTCCTGCTCTTTCTCATGCTTCATATCTCTCTCCCGTCCTCCTGTTTTAGGGGCATATGATTAGCTCAAGCCCACAGATATATTTTAAGGTTGATTGTGCGATAGAACATAATTGCAGGAGTACTGTCTCATCTCATCATATTCACGGGTTCTGGAGATTAGCTCATTGAAAGTGGGAGGGGCATTTTCAAATTCTGCCTACCACAGGCAATAACTGCCCATCTCAGCTGTAGGTGGAATTTTTACCCAGAAAAGATAGGCCCTAGAAGCCTCATTTCTTTTCTCCATGGAAAAGGACAGCCCTCTGCTGCAGCGTTCAACTTGTGTGTTTACTGACAGAGTGAACTACAGAAATAGCTTTTCTTCCTAAAGGGGATTGTTCTACATTTTGAAGTTATTTTTTAATAAAATTGAATTATGTTGTGTATTGTGCTTCTTAATAGGAAATGCATTATTGGACTGTTTTTGTAACATCCTGTTTATTGCAAATAGCTAGTATCGTTCAAAAACTGTATAAAATACTTTTGTACATATTAGCAATGTCTAATTTGTATACACTTCAGTTAAATTTCCCTAAAACTTGAAAGGGGACCTTGTAGAAATTAAAATATATACTTAGTCTAAGTCTGAGTCTGTTCATGTTTTATCTTTCTGCT